CAGCCTCCCGAGTAGCTGGAACTACAGGTACCGCCACCACACCCGGCTAATTTTTTTGTATTTTTAGTAGAGACAGGGTTTCACCGTGTTTGCCAGGATGGTCTCGGTCTCCTGACCTCATAATCCGCCCTTCTCGGCCTCCCAAAGTGCTGAGATTACAGGCGTGAGCCACCGTGCCCAGCCTAAGGCCCACTTTATATGCCACCTTCTCCAGAATGACTGCCCGGGCCTCCTGAGCTGGAAAGTGCTCTCTCTCTCTGCTGAATGCCTTGTGGTCCTGCCTCTGGGGTTTTGTAATGCTGCAATCAGCCATAAGCTTGTGAAGGACGCGGCCTCGCTTGATGCAACATGGCACCCCACAGCACCTTCGCCGGGCTCTTGCATCCAGTTGGCATATCATTATATATTTACATATGTCACCGATACATTTATGAATAACTGTTTCAACAGCTAACTCTTTGGCTTTATAAATCACAACTGCATCTCCCAAGATTCCTTCTGTGTCTCTTCAGACCAGTAACACAGAATGTCTTTGTTAAATTGGACCTTTTTTTTTTTAAATAAACTGGAGACACTTGGGGAGAATAAAATGATGTACTCTGCTTTTGTAATTAGCTGTGATGATTAGACTATCTTCTTCATAATGTCTTATTTTTACTTGCTTTGGAATTTATCAAGTGCTCTCTTTTCTATGAAGGTTACCCTTCAAGTGAGTAAGGGGGCTTGATTAGAACACTGGGGGATTTACCTTGTACTTTTTAAAAATAAGACTCATGATGGAGAAGGCTGATGTGAGCCGATGGTGAAAGGTCAGCCTGGAGCTATAAAAAGGGGTCTCTGAGCTGAGAAACTGAAACCGATGCTCCCAGACCAAGATTTTTTTTTTCTGCCATCAACTGCTGAAGTAATTAATAGTCACTTTTATTTTAGAATTTGTTTTATATTTAACAAAGCAGCCTGTCATGGCTTCTCTTCATGCCCAGGGCAAGGTCCTTTCTTTTTTTTTTTTTTTTTTTTTTTTTTCCCCTTAAGTGCATTTATAATTACATTGATCAGCTCTGAGTTTGTGATATGCCAAGTCCTTGAATGTGATACTCATTTGCTTTCACGTTTTTGATGCAAATGGATCTTGGAATCCATTCTAGAGTGCTTTGGTAGATTTTTTAATCCACAATAGGCAATTTATCTTGTTCAGCCTCTACAAGGACTGTCTGGTATGGCCGGTCTGGGCATCTGGCTGGCCACGAGCCTGCCCAGTAGGGACTCAGTTGGGACCTGCTGAGAGCAGTTTCACTTTCGCATTTGCTTCCTCTTGTCCACAGCTGAACTGAGAGGTGTTCTCGGGGATCCCTAGAGTATTGAGAACAAAGAGCAGAAGGAAGAGCTTGCATACTTCTATTTTCCATCCATTCAGTGAATATTTAGTGCCTGCCCCAAGGCAGGTTTTGAGGATACAGCAGACGGCACAACAGGCAGACATATCCTTGTGGACGTGCTCTGGCACCAAGCTGTTTCCAACTCAGCACATGTGGGAAAGGAACTGGCACTTTTTTGTATCCTTGCTATCTTCGGCATATGTGGGCATACTTATTTAAGCCTCACAACTGTCTGTGAAGTAGGTATTATTAAGGGTTATGTAGGCCACATGTATCTGTGAACATCATACTGGTGTGTGGTGTTTTGCATAATAGAGCTATGAAATTATGCAGCTGGGGTTTGAAAATAAACCCTGCCTTTGGCCATCTAGATGTTGAACAAGGGACTTAAATGCTCACAGCCTCCTCCTCTTCCCCTGTTTTGAATGAGGCTAAAGGTTGGACCTCTCAGGATCATTTGGTAGTTAACACTTTGCAAGTTGGCATGGATACACACAGGTATTGTAAACCTGTGTGTGCTTGAAAAGCAGCGGCTGTTTCTGCCTGTGATTCTGGAGTTACTTCTGGATTTGATCCTATACAGAATGCTCTTATATCCTGTTCATTATAGGGAAGGAAGCTTGTGGCAGGGAATCTGCAGACCCACGTTCCACCTGGTTCTATCATCAAATTGTGTGGTCTCGGACAAGTTCCTAGACCTCTCTAGTTCTCAGTTGTCGCATATCTGAAATGAGACGATGGTGCTGATTTCCCTTTGGATTAATTTCTCCTTGGATTAATTTCTCTTTGGTGGCTTTGTTTAGGCCCCCCCTTCATTTCCATCAAGACTTTCTCATGTTTCAGTTTCATATGGCGGAGGGCTTGCCTGGCTGCCTCATTGATCACTGTGACCCTCGCCTGGCATTCCCATCCCTCTTTACCCTGTTCTGTTTTTTCTTTATTTTCATAGCACTTATCACTTTTCTTTCTTTCTTTCTTTCTTTTTTTTTTTTTTTTTTTTTTTGGAGACGGAGTCTCGCTGTCTTGCCCACGCTGGAGTGCAGCGGCCCAATCTCCACTCACTGTAACCTCCGCCTCCCAGGTTCAAGCAATTCTCCTGCCTCAGCCTCCCAAGTAGCTGGGACTACAGGTGTACGCCGCCACGCCCGGCTTATTTTTTGTATATATGTTTTTTTAGTAGAGACGGGATTTCACTGTGTTGCCCAGGCTGGTCTCGAACTCCTGAGTTCAGGCAATCTGCCCGCCTTGGCCTCCAAAAGTGCTAGGATTACAAGTGTGAGCCACCGTGCCCAGCCTTTATCGTACTTAGCACTTTCTAACAGACTGTATGTTTTTTTAAATTTGTTGTGTTTATTTTTATAGACAAAAAACACATGTTACCTTTGCTGGAATGTAACCTAATTAAGGGGCGAAATCTTTATCGATCTTGTGCCCAGACCACCTTGAAGCCATGAAGGGATGCTCAGGAGGCTTTGTTAAATATAAAACAAATTCTGAAATAAAAGTGACTATTAATTACTTCCACAGTTGATGGCAGGAAAAAAAAAACTTCATCTGGGAGCATCGGTTTCAGTTTCTCAGCTCAGAGGCCTCTTTTTGTAGCTCCAGGGCTGACCTTTCAACGTTGGCTCACATCAGCCTTCTCCATCATGAGTCTTATTTTTAAAAAGTACAAAGTAAATACCACAAACAGGTATTGTGACTTGTGGAACAAGTTGTCGAGAAAATTACAAAGAATAGTTCCTTCTGCTGCTATCTGCTTAGAGCCAGCCTGGCTCTAATAGCTGGGGCCTTTGTGTGTTCTCTTCTTGGGCATAAAGAGTTTCACAGAATACAATATAGAGTGATGGAGTCACTCTATGTTGGTAATAGAACAAGACAAAAACAAGACCACTCAATCATCAACACTGAGCACAGATAAAAGCAAGATCACTGCAAGGCACAAAAACAACCAAACATTCCCCAGTCTCAGCTCACACGAATGTTTCTTTACCGATTATGGCTTTAGCCTCATTCTGTTCCTCCTGCCTCTTAGATAAAAATTAGGAAGCTACGTCATCATAAAATTTCTGCTCTGTTGACAGCACCCAATTCAGAGCAAAACTACATTTCCCTGAGCCTACCCCTAAATCACTGAACACAGTCCAAATTGTATAATGAGCTCCTCCTGACATCCTCTTGCTGAGATCTCTGAAATTCTGCCTGTTGTAGTGTCCACCTTGCTGCAGTGAACCAATGAACCCAACTTTGTTTGACCACAGGTATGTTCCTGGTAGTCTTTAACTGGAGCCGGTGGCATAGTCGCTTGGTGAATAAAACTTTGTCCTAGGCATCACTGTAGAAATGTGTAGGTTATTTTACAGCTGAATGGTATTGAATAGACATGTACACAGTTTAATTGGAGAGCTGAGTCACTTGATAATTGTGGAAACAGAGCAGGATGTGACAGAAGGCAGAAATGCAAAGGTTGGGTAAGTGTGCCTCGAAGTAAGTGACTTGAGAGAAGGAGAAAGCCTAGAAGGCTGGGGCGGTAGAGAGAAGGTAGCTAGGGCTGGAAGACACAGTGGGGTCTTGAGTAAATCGCTTGTTTAGGAGTCAAGAGACCCAAGGTCTTATCCTGGATTTACTGCATATGAGCTGTTAACAAGTCCAATTGTTAGGTTTTTCATTTGTAAAAAACAGGGTCAGTAATCTCTCCTCCTTATCTCACATGGTAGTTAACTTGTGTGAAACACCTTGTAAAGTGTCTTGTGCTGGAAAAGTGTAAGGCCTGGCTCTAATTGTGGAGAGAATTAAAAAACATGCAGTTTCAAGGTGTTTCACCCATAAGCCAGGTGCCAAATGATCCCTCTCTGTCTTCCACCACCCAAACTTTAGAAATGGGGGTTGCCATAGGAACCTTGTCATTATCATTCAGCAGCTATAGACTTGCTCAGGTGGTGTCTTTTTTTTTAAGACCGGTTAGGTTACTTATAGGGTCTTGGGAGCAGGAGTGTGGTGGGAGGGGCATAAGAGAGAGGCAGGGATAGAATTAGAATGGGGAGCCAGCAAAACTCTTCCTCCATCAGATGAGGGGCCTGGGATCCAGCTGCTACCTTTATGCCCTCCGCCCTATCCCCCTCCACTCTGAGTCAGACTTGGTTGTTCAAGGATTTAAATGGGAAAATGTGTTAGCCAGATTATCCTTCCAAATAAGGTTATAAAGTCTACCGTATTAAAGAGGGGAAGATTTCCTTCTGTGGAATTTCAGATCTTGATAATAGTAATGGTAATAATAATAATACGACTGTCTGTCATTTATTAGGTGTTTGTTATATGCTGGACACTGGATTCAGCATTTGTGGGTGTTGCTTCCTTTAGTACTTGCAATAAATTCATTGTTATCCTTCTTTGCAAATGAGGAGGCGGAAACCTAGAGGTTAAATTACCCACCCACAGTCACCAGCCAGCTGGCCTCACAGCCCAGAGTTGAACTAGGTCCCTCTGACCTCAAGTGCGGAAGACTTAAGACTCTGCTCCCTGGTTTCCTTGCAGATAATCCTAGGATATGAGAGCTATTATCTAGAACACTCGTCTTTTAGATGGGAAAATAGGGGTTAGAAGAGGTGAAATCCCTGTTTGAAGGCCGTGTTATTGCTGCTGCTGGTGGTAGGGCCTGGGTGTGGCCCGAGATCTTCTGATCCTCAGTCCAGAGAGTGAATAGGACTTTTCTCCTGATGGGTTTAAATATGAGTGGTTGTGGTCGCTGGCAGTTTCTGCAACAGAAGTATGGTCCTCCTTTTACTTTTCTGTGGAAAAGGCCCTCAAGCTACAGAACCAGATCATTGCACCCCCACCCCCTACCAGCCATCTGACCCTGGGCTCCTTCTTTAATCTCTCCATCCCTTTGTATTTCCTCGTATGGAAAATTGGGATAACAACTGTACCTATACCTTAGTATTGTAATAAGAACTAAAGGAGTCCGGGCGCAGTGGCTCACGCCTGTAATCCCAGTACTTTGGGAGGCAGAGGCGGGAGGATCGCCTGAGGTCAGGAGTTTGAGACCAGCCTGGCCAACACGGTGAAACCCCGTCTGTAGTTAAAATACAAAAAAGTTAGCTGGGCATGGTGGTGCTCATCTGTAATCCCAGCTTCTTGGAAGGCTGAGGCAGGAGAATTGCTTGAACCTGGGAGGTAGAGGTTGCAGTGAGCCAAGATCGCACCACTGCACTCCAGCCTGGACAACAGACTGAGACTCTGTCTCAAAAAAAAAAAAAAAAAAAAAAAAGAGAAGAAAAGAAAAAAGAACTAAAGGGATTAATATGTTGAAAACTCATAGCCTGGTGTCTAGTACCCAGTAGGTTATGAGTGAGTACTGCCTGTTAATAATGTATCGCATCCCTCGTTTGAAGGATGTAGTCCTAATTTGAGTTTTTTTCAGTAGACTGGAGCTCCTGCCCTCACCCTATAGCATTCGTATCCTCTGAGATACATGGATACTGTTGAAGTTATGGTGAAGATGATGGGGTGCTGGGAGGTGGAGTGGAATGGGATTGATTGATGAAAAAACGACATTAGCTTGCTAAGGACACCCAGGTGGTTGAGATGTTCTGCGAAGTGGGCCTGTGTGTCTGCTGGACCTGGAGTTGAGGGGACAGCTTTCTTCTGAGGCAGCGTCTTATCCTGGGGTGACTCCGGGAGGCAAAAGCATTAACTATTGATGAGACTGATGACACACTATCATTCCTAGACCAGAAATGGTGCAAGAACAGAGAGGATTTATCCTGCTCTTCTTTCTCTACACAGTCCCTGTGTCAGAGAAGGTGTCTGCTGAGTGGACAGGCCAAGAACTGTTCTCTGGGACGGAGTGCAGATGAAGTAGGGGGTGTAAACCCATGAAGAACAATGAAGCAGAGCGAGTGAAGCAGGACAGGCTGGGGTGGAGGAGAAAGAATTTGCCTTTATTGTGCAATTAGCCTTTTCGATTCTTTAAAAGCTTTAGGAGATAGTGAATATGTCCCTCCAATCTACAGACCCGAAGAGGCATCTCGGGAAAGTGATTTGCCCAGGGGGACAGATCAAGGACCTGACCCCAGGTCCCTCTCTCTGCCTCAGAGGCCCTCTGGGATCCATTAAAGGGTCTTGTCTTGAGTAATTAACTGAATACTGGTTTATTCAGAATGAGGGGTCTTTAATTGGGGGATAGGCATACCTTTGGTAAAACCACTGGAGTTTTTGGGCCCAGTGTCTGGCAGTGTGCAAGGAGCGTGGGGCATCTTTGGCACAACGCGGCTTCAGGAAGAGCCCTCCTTCCCTTCCTGAGTAAGGCAGAGTTTGAGTCAGGCTGGGGTGGGCTCCTGGTGTGGGGACAGGTTATTGTGGGTGCTGGAGGGAATGACTTTCACTCTGAGTCATTCAGTGGCCTGCAGGGGTGCAGGGCTGGGGGTGGAGAGAGAAATAGAGGGCTGGCCAAAGACTCTCAGTGCCTGCCCTTTCTTACCCCTAGGGCCCATGAGCCTGGTTTAAAAACCGCTTATCCACCACCTCGTTTTCATTCTCACACACTGAGTCCTTTAGACGTAAGCCTGTTGGTGAGGAAGACTGTTGCAGTGGCTGAGATGTGCTGGGCGAAAGATTTTCAACTAGTCTTTTCCTAATAAGCACCTACTTGTTTATATTCTGAGCTTTCACAGCAGCATTCTAGAAAAAAGAAATACGGAGGACTCAAAAAAAATACGCTGCCTGATTTAGTTTTGATTGCTCACGTCTCTGGCTTCTTTCATGGAACTATTAATTGACTATAGGGAGTAGCTGCTTTTCGCACAATAAGCTCCTAGTCATGAAGCAAAATGGTGACATTGATCATTTTGGGGTCCCTCAGACTCTGGCAACGTTGAAACAGGCTGTCAGTTTTTTTTGTAACCACCAGTTAGCATGAGTGGGGGTGGCAGAAATTACCAGTTTGATTTTTGATCAGGGGCTATGGCTTATACTTAAGCTATTTGGAGGGAGGAGAAAGCGTGAATGAGCGAGTTAAGGCAGTAGAAAGATGGAGCCATGCTGGGTTTTTAGGCAGTTGTTTCAAAAACAACACAAAGTGAGAAATGGTGAAAACCAGGAACTGTTTGGCTTTTTCTAGTTTACAATGAGAGAAGAAAGATGTTTGGGGAATTTTAGAAGACTTGAGTCTATCGTGTAGTACATCTGGTGGAGTCCTTGTACAGGTCAGTTCACAGCGTACCACTGCTTAGAAGTGGAATATTTTTTACCTGCTGGGTTTAATTTCAGATGCCTGTGTTATCATAAAAGGGGAACCACCATAGATTCTGTTTTAAAACTTTCTACAAATTGTATGTGTTGATATTAACTTCTGCAGATGGAGAGAGGAAAAGAGGAAAGTAAGTATCTTATTAAAGAGTTTTTTTCCCAGACTCAGGCCTTCCTCTTTGCTCTTCCTTTCAGAGAGTATTATGAGGGAGGCCGAGGACTTCATGCTCCGGACAGAGAAACGGCGCTGGGATTAGGGATTGCCACTTCTGAGAGGATGCTGGGAATCTGCAGGGGGAGACGGAAATTCTTGGCTGCCTCGTTGAGTCTTCTCTGCATCCCAGCCATCACCTGGATTTACCTGTTTTCTGGGAGCTTCGAAGGTAAGAATGGAAGCCAAAGTGAGAGGGAAGGAGATTAAAGCTTCCCTGGTGTTTCGCTCCCCAGATGGAAAGCCCGTGTCTCTGTCACCGCTGGAGTCCCAGGCACACAGCCCCAGGTACACGGCCTCCAGCCAGCGGGAGCGCGAGAGCCTGGAGGTGCGCATGCGCGAGGTGGAGGAGGAGAACCGCGCCCTCCGCAGGCAGCTCAGCCTGGCCCAGGGCCGAGCCCCATCCCATCGCCGAGGCAACCACTCCAAGACCTACTCCATGGAGGAGGGCACTGGAGACAGCGAGAACCTTCGGGCTGGCATCGTGGCAGGCAACAGCTCCGAGTGTGGGCAGCAGCCGGTCGTGGAGAAATGCGAGGTAAAGGGCATCTGGAGCCTGGGGAGGAAGTTTGACTGCTCACCCCGTCTTCTTTTCTTCCCAGACAATCCACGTTGCTATTGTCTGCGCCGGATACAATGCCAGCCGGGATGTCGTCACCCTGGTCAAATCCGTCCTGTTCCATAGGTAAGAACAACTTCTGTGCTGTGTGGGCTGAGCACCTGACCCTTCCTTCTCACACTCCCCACAGACGGAACCCTCTGCACTTCCACCTTATTGCTGACTCCATTGCGGAGCAGATCCTGGCCACGCTCTTCCAGACCTGGATGGTGCCCGCTGTGCGTGTGGACTTCTACAATGCAGACGAGCTCAAGGTATGGGCAGGAGGGGAGGCACTTCCGTGATCCTCCAACTCTCTCTCTGCCTTGTTCTGTCTAGTCTGAAGTTTCCTGGATCCCCAATAAACATTACTCTGGGATTTATGGTCTGATGAAGCTTGTCCTGACCAAGACTCTTCCTGCCAACCTGGAGAGAGTCATCGTCCTTGACACGGATATCACCTTTGCCACTGACATTGCAGAGCTGTGGGCTGTGTTCCACAAGTTCAAAGGTAATGGTAGCCCATTCGTTTTTTCCCCGATATTTAAGATGTTTGTATTCTCTGTACCTCACAGGTCAGCAAGTCCTGGGCTTGGTGGAGAACCAGAGTGACTGGTACCTTGGAAACCTGTGGAAAAATCACCGCCCATGGCCAGCCCTTGGAAGAGGCTACAACACAGGTAAATCCTCAGGGTGGTATGGGAAGAGTTGCAATTTTCTCTTTTATCCTGTGCTGTTGCCCAGGGGTGATCCTGTTACTTCTGGATAAGCTGCGGAAGATGAAATGGGAGCAGATGTGGAGGCTGACCGCAGAGAGGGAGCTCATGGGCATGCTCTCTACATCCTTAGCTGACCAGGTGAGTGGCCAGGTTCGAAGGTGCAGCTATTCTCTTGACTGTGTCTTTGGCTTTCATCCCCCAGGATATTTTCAATGCCGTCATCAAACAAAACCCCTTCCTTGTGTACCAGCTCCCCTGCTTCTGGAATGTGCAGCTGTCAGACCACACCCGCTCCGAGCAGTGCTACAGAGACGTGTCTGATCTAAAGGTAGGGTCAACACAGGGACATCCCTGGAGGTACATACCTGACCACTTCCTTATCTCCCTGCCAGGTCATTCACTGGAACTCCCCCAAGAAGCTCCGGGTGAAGAACAAGCATGTGGAGTTTTTTCGCAACCTCTACCTGACCTTCCTGGAGTATGACGGCAATCTTCTGAGGCGGGAACTGTTTGGCTGCCCCAGTGAGGCTGATGTCAACAGTGAAAACGTAAGTGGCTCGCAAGGCTGGGCAGGGAAGGGCACGTGCCCAAGCCCTCTCTCCTACCCTGCAGCTCCAGAAGCAGCTGTCTGAGCTGGACGAGGACGACCTGTGCTATGAGTTCCGGCGAGAGCGCTTCACTGTCCACCGCACCCACCTGTACTTCCTGCACTACGAGTATGAGCCTGCAGCAGACAGCACGGACGTCACCCTGGTCGCTCAGCTGTCCATGGACAGGTATGGCAGACGGCCTCACCCACCCCAGTCTCGTCCCGCGGCTCACCCTCCCTGTCTCTTCCAGGCTCCAGATGCTGGAGGCCATCTGCAAGCACTGGGAGGGGCCCATCAGCCTGGCCCTCTACCTGTCAGACGCCGAGGCCCAGCAGTTCCTCCGCTACGCACAGGGCTCTGAGGTGCTTATGAGCCGCCACAACGTGGGCTACCACATCGTGTACAAGGAGGGCCAGTTCTACCCCGTGAACCTGCTGCGCAACGTGGCCATGAAGCACATCAGCACTCCCTACATGTTCCTGTCTGACATTGACTTCCTGCCCATGTATGGGCTCTATGAGTACCTCAGGTAAGGACCTGCAGGGGCCTGGCCATCAGGCCACTCTGTCTCTCTGCCTGTCCCCTCTTTTCAGGAAGTCTGTCATCCAGCTCGATCTTGCCAACACCAAGAAAGCAATGATTGTCCCCGCGTTCGAGACACTGCGCTACCGGCTGTCCTTCCCCAAGTCAAAAGCGGAGTTGCTGTCAATGCTGGACATGGGGACCCTCTTCACATTCAGGTGAGTGGCTCTAGCTGCTGTACTCTGGGGGTTACACCCAATGGCTTTTCTCCGTGTGTCTCAGGTACCACGTCTGGACGAAAGGCCACGCACCCACAAACTTCGCCAAGTGGCGGACCGCCACCACGCCTTACCGGGTTGAGTGGGAGGCCGATTTTGAGCCGTATGTTGTTGTGAGACGTGACTGCCCGGAGTACGACCGGAGGTTTGTAGGCTTTGGCTGGAACAAAGTGGCTCATATCATGGAGCTGGATGTGCAGGTGAGAAGAACGGAGCATCCACCTGGTATGGTCGGGTTCTCACGCTGCTCTTGTCTTCTTCCAGGAGTATGAGTTCATTGTGCTGCCCAACGCCTACATGATCCACATGCCTCATGCCCCCAGCTTCGACATTACCAAGTTCCGTTCCAACAAGCAATACCGCATCTGTCTCAAAACCCTCAAGGAAGAGTTTCAGCAGGACATGTCCCGCCGCTACGGCTTTGCTGCCCTGAAATATCTCACAGCCGAGAACAACAGCTAGCACCAAGAAGCCCACCACTAGGGGGAGACATGCTGTAGGGGAAGTGCCACTCGCTGTTTGGGGCCCGGCCTTCAAATTCAAAATTGAGCCATGCTTTTTCGGTTTGTTTTTATTTATCTCTTTGGCCCAGCCAAGCTGCCCTCACTACAGAGACCTTGGACAAGGATCCAGCCAGTCCCTCTCTGCCCCACAACCCTGCATTCCCAGAGGTTAGCTATGCAGCCCACCTAGATGAGTCTCTTCAAGAATGGGAAATCAAGGGGTGACAGGGAGTAAAAGGGTTATCATCTTACTGCAAAGCCACAAGATCAGGGCAGGGCTTTAGGATGTTCTGGATGCTTTTTAATAATTATGCTTCCCATCATAACTGGGGAGAAAGGGAAGTCAGGGTTCTAGGGGTTATTCGTCCCAGGAAATAGAAGTGAAATTGTCTTTATTAAGTGAAAACTTTCCCCTTTGCCCTGCAATGTAGCTGGGCATTCAAACGGAGGGCAAACCGATGATCTAAACCAACCACTTGGAAAAACCCAATGGGGACATTGTAACCAGAGGGTCCTGGAGGTGGGGTTGATGGGTTTCCTTATCCCCAAAGTCACTCCTGTTTTGTTTTGTTTTTCTTTGGGGGTTTTGTTTATTTTTGGGGCTGGCAATCCAAAATAGAAAATCTGATCCTTTGAGGCTCTAAAGGAAAATCAGCTGCCTCTACCAACCACCCTCTATCAGCAGTGGCCCAGGAAGGAGGTCAAGCATCTTCGGCCGATATTTAAACATGGGCAGCTTCCTTCAGGATGATCACCGAGGCTCCCGTGACTTTGAACTCCCTACTCTCCAGAATCCAGGGGCTATAGCGATGGGGACTGCGGAATTACGAGGGCTGGCTGTTTTACACCGGTCACATTTTCTATTGGCAGTGACTGATTCATGGGAAAGGGCTTTGAAGGAACTACTTCAGTGCACACACAAGGTACGAACCTCTCAGGCCTTTCGAAGAACTTTCATAATTCATGAAAGCCCAGTTCTGAAGATTCACGTATCCATCTGGAGACCTACAGGAAGAAAGTGATTGGGTTCCTCTGGTTCTTGCCTGCTTCACTGTGGATGGGAAGAGGTGACAACCTCAGTCTCCCTTTGGGACCTGTCCAAGGGTAGGCAACCACCTTCACCTTCACACAGATTGAGGAGACACTGGACTTTTTACCCATTTTCTTTAATCTTCAATATTAATATTGTGTTTACATTGATGAGAACAAGAGTTAATGCCCTACCCTCTGCTGGGCTGTTTGTATTGAGTTGCAATGTGACCAGCGAAAGCTGCATTTAATAAATGAAAGTACAGACTGTTTCTTCCCCATTCCCCTCCCACTCTTGCAGGAAGCTACTGAGACACACCTTGACATAGAGAGCTAAATTGCAGTGGATAAACAGCAACTTCACACTTTCTGTTCCCCCATTCTATTTTTCTCATCATTTGAACTTTAGCCTTTTTTTTCCCCTTTTGCCTGAAGTTAGATCCCACTCTGTCTCTAACTCAAACCATCTTCAAGTTTTCCATTCCGCATCTTTCTCAACACTGGAGCCAGATGTTGTCTTCTACCAGATGTGGGCTAGGAGGGTAAATCCTGGTAATCAATTGTAAAGGGAACATCCCATCCTTGGGCCTGGTAGTCATGTGGGACCCTATAGCAATCCGGTTTGTGAGATCACTCACGATGTTACATGCTCAAGTGGATGTTACACGGAAATTTATACAAGAATTAGGAAAATTACCATTAGGACTAATTTTTGCATAGATCTAGCTAGGCTTATGTATGTATGTAAATATATATGTAGACAGAGCATACAAGTATATAGCCTATATACAAAGCATTTATAAATAAAAAGTGACATATATGTATAAAGCAGAACAAAAATTTTGAAAGTACATGTCAAAGTCCAATTTGTTCAGTGGTG